GCAACTCGGGAGGCTGAGGCAGGAGAATCGCTTGAACCCGGGAGGCAGAGGTTGCAGTGAGCCAAGATTGTGCCACTGCACTCCAGCCTGGCTGACAGAGATTCTGTCTCAAAAAAAAAAAAAAAAAAAAAAAGTACTGTAATTATAAGAGATTACCATTGGCCGGGCACAGTGGCTTATGCCTGTAATCCCAGCACTTTGGGAGGCTGAGGTGGGCGGGTCACTAGAGACCAGGAGTTCAAGACCAGCCTGGCCCACATGGTGAAATCCCATCTCTACAAAAAATTAGCTGGGTGTGGTGGTGCATGCTTGTAATCCCAGCTACTTGGGAGTCTGAGGCAGGAGAATCCTTAAACCCATGAGGCAGAGGTTGCAGTGAGCCGAGATCGCGCCACTGCACTCCAGCCTGGGTGACAGAGCAAGACTCTGTCCCCCCCGCCCCCCAAAAAAAGGTTAACATTGTGGGGAGCTGGCTAGTGGGTACACGGAAGCTATAAAGCTATAGGTATTAATGTTTGTTTGTTTGCTTGTTTGAGACAGTTTCACCGTTGTTGTCCAGGCTGGAGTGCAGTGGCACAATCTTGGCTCACAGCAACCTCCGCCTCCTGGGTTCAAGCCATTCTCCTGTCTCAGCCTCCGGAGTAGCTGGGATTACAGGCATGCGCCACCATGCCTGGCTAATTTTGTATTTTTAGTAGAGACGGGGGTTTCTCCATTTTGGTCAGGCTGGTCTTGAACTCCCGACCTCAGGTGATCCGCCCGCCTCAGCCTCTCAAGGTGCTGGGATTACAGGCGTGAGCCACCGCGTCCGGCCGGTATTAGTGTTTTAAAATAAAAAATTACATTTACAGAAAACTCTTGGCAGAACTTCAGATAAGGTAGGACAGAGCTCGGGCGGGTGGGGCCACACACACCGGATTCATGGGGAAGAAGTTATCATCGACGGCTTCTTGTTTCCTGAGTCGGTTGTGAGAAGGAAACTGCAAGAGTGGGGCAGAGAACCAGAGTGTCAGAGCAAAACCTCCTCTATCTGCACATCCTGGGGACGAACCGGGCAGCCGGAGAGCTGCGGCCGGCCCAGTCCCGCTCCGCCTTTGAAGGGTAAAACCCAAGGCGGGGCCTTGGTTCTGGCAGAAGGGACGCTATGACCGCAGAATTCCTCTCCCTGCTTTGCCTCGGTGAGTCTCCAGGACTGGGACGAATGGGCTTGTAATTTTTCTCTCATTGAGATTTCTCTTCCAGGGCTGTGTCTGGGCTACGAAGATGAGAAAAAGAATGGTGAGTTTTCTCCTACTTAAACTTTTATTCCTCTAGACTCAAATTAACTCTGAATTGTTTCCAGAGAAACCGCCCAAGCCCTCCCTCCACGCCTGGCCCAGCTCGGTGGTTGAAGCCGAGAGCAATGTGACCCTGAAGTGTCAGGCTCATTCCCAGAATGTGACATTTGTGCTGCGCAAGGTGAACGACTCTGGGTACAAGCAGGAACAGAGCTCGGCAGAAAACGAAGCTGAATTCCCCTTCACGGACCTGAAGCCTAAGGATGCTGGGAGGTACTTTTGTGCCTACAAGACAACAGCCTCCCATGAGTGGTCAGAAAGCAGTGAACACTTGCAGCTGGTGGTCACAGGTGAGAAGGGCAGATGTACTCTTTGATGCACATCTCTTTACCTCCATTGCCTTGTCCTCTTCAGGATCACTCCCAGAACCTTTGCTCTCAGTCAATGTAGACCCTGGGATGACTCCAGGTCTCAGGACACTTCGATGTCTCACTCCATACAATGGAACCGAATGTATTGTAATTGCTCTGTTGAAAATGGGGATCCCAGAACCATTACAAGTCAGGCAAGTAAGAAAAAACCAGACTGATTTCATGCTCTGGAACGTGACAAGTAATGACAGTGGAAACTACAGCTGTGTGTATTACCTGAGCAACTCATCACACTTGGCCTCCTTCCCCAGCAACAAGCTGGAGATCTGGGTGACAGGTGAGGATAGAGTGATAACACTGGCATTTGACTGTAATTCCTTTTCTTCCCTCCTATTTTCTAGATAAACACGATGAACTTGAAGCTCCCTCAATGAAAACAGGTAAGATAATTAGAAAGGAGATGTTTTTCCCAAAGTAGCTACTGCTGCTATCCTCACTTTACAGATGGGGAAACAGAAGCTTGGAGAAGATTAAGGAAATTCCCCAAAGCAATAGGAAGTTCCAGCTCCGAGGTGGGAGATCCAGGCTTGGAAGCCAGGCCATCGCTGATTCCCTGACCTGCTCTTCCCCCTCCAGACACCAGAACCATCTTTGTCGCCATCTTCAGCTGCATCTCCATCCTTCTCCTCTTCCTCTCAGTCTTCATCATCTACAGATGCAGCCAGCACAGTGAGCTCAGAGAACGCAAAGGGAGAGAGGGGGAGTGAAGGATTTTCTCGGTAGGTAAATTCCTCCTGCATTTTTTGTAGGTCCCATCCTTTCACGTGTGTCTCTCTCTTTCAGAACCAGCCATTCCAAACTTCCGGAGCAGGAGGCTGCCGGTAAGGGACAGGGGAAGTTTAAGGGAATCACCGAACTGATTTTTTTTTTTCCTTTCTCACTCAGAGGCAGATTTATCCAATATGGAAAGGGTATCTCTCTCGGTGAGTCCTCCCGCTTAGGAGTCCCACAAGAGTCAGTTCTAATATTCATCTATTTTCTCCAAAGACGGCAGACCCCCAAGGAGTGACCTATGCTGAGCTAAGCACCAGCGCCCTGTCTGAGGCAGCTTCAGACACCACCCAGGAGCCCCCAGGATCTCATGAATATGCGGCACTGAAAGTGTAGCAAGAAGACAGCCCTGGCCACTAAAGGAGGGGGGATCGTGCTGGCCAAGGTTATCGGAAATCTGGAGATGCAGATACTGTGTTTCCTTGCTCTTCGTCCATATCAATAAAATTAAGTTTCTCGTCTTAAAAAGAAATCTGACTTATTTATGGATTATTCATGCCCAAG